TGGAAACTCTTTAGTTTAATTAGATCCCATTTGTCAATTTTGGCTTTTGTTGCGATTGCTTTTGGCATCTTTGTCATGAAATCTTTGCCCATGTCTATGTTCCGAATGGTATTGCCTAGGCTTTCTTCTAGGATTTTTATAGTTTGGGGTTTTACATTTAAGTCTTTAATTCATCTTCAGCTGATTTTTTTATTAGGTGTGAGGCTGGAGTCCAGTTTCAATTTGCACATATGGCTAGCCAGCTTTCCCAGCACCATTTATTAGAGAATCCTTTCTCCATTGCTTGTTTTTGTCAGGTTTGTCAAATATCGGATTGCTGTGGGGGTGTAGTCTTATTTCTGGGTTCTCTATTCTGTTCCATTGGTCTATGTGTCTTTTCTTGCACCAGTGCCATGCTGCTTTGGTTACTGTAGACCTGTAGTATAGTTTGAAGTTGAAGAGCATGATGCCTCCAGATTTTTCTTTTTGCTGAGAATTGCCTTGGCTCTTCAGGCTCTCTTTGGGTTCCACATGAATTTTAAAATATTTTTTTTTCTATTTCTGTGAAGAACTTCCATGGTAGTTTAATGGGAATAGCATTGGATCAATAAATTACTTTGGGCAGTATGGCCATTTTCATAATATTGATTCTCCCTATACATGAGCATGGAATGTTTTTCCATTTGTATCCTCTCTGATTTCTTTGAGCAGTGGTTTGTTGTTCTCTTTGTAAAGGTCCTTCACTTCCCTTGTTACCTGAATTGCCAGGTACCTTATTCTTCTTGTAGCAATTGTGAGTGGGAGCTCACTCATGATCTGGCTCTCAGCTCGATTGTTGTTGGTGTATAGAAATGCTATAACAATTTTTGCACATTAATTTTGTAACTTGAGACTTTGCTGAAGTTGCTTATCAGCTTAAGAAGCTTTGGGGGCTGGGCGCGGTGCCTCATGCCTGTGATCCCAGCACTTCTGGAGGCCGAGGTGGGATGTGTGTGCAGTGGTGAAGGGAACGGCTCCTTCCTCATAATGGACCCTCCGCCCCCAGCCTGTGCAGTGCGGGGGCTGCTGGCAGGCAGAGTGCCGCCCCAGGGGCCCTGGGAGCTGCAGGGCATATTGCTGCTGAGCCAGAATGAGCTGTACCGCCAGATCCTGCTGCTGATGCACCTGCTGCCGCAAGACCTGCTGCTGCTAAAGGTCAGGCCTCCCCTACGGCCCACTTGGTCCTACCTGAGGCCACATGGGTGCCTTTTTCTCCCAGCCCTGCCAGTCTTCCTACTGCTACTGTCAGGAGGTGCTGGACAGGCTCATCCAATGCGGGCTCCTGGTTGCTGAGGAGGTAGGCAGGGCAGTTGGAGACAAGATCCTTGCTGTAGGGTTGATCCCTGGCCAGCTTGTCAGAGAACAATGGCTCCGGGTCCGGCCAGCCTGTGACACAGGGCAACGGCGAGCCAGCTTGTCAGAGAACAATGGCTCCGGGTCCGGCCAGCCTGTGACACAGGGCAACGGCGACTGAGCAGAAAGCTGCTGTGGAAACCGAGTGGGGATTTTACTGATAGTGACAGTGATGACTTCAAAGAGACCGAGGGCCAGTACTCCAGGGTGTGTTTCAAAAAGCTGCCCCGAGCTGCACTCACCCCGGCCTGTCCCCTCCAGCTCAGCCAGCAGTCACACTGCCCAGATTTCTTTCTTTTCCTCTGCCGCCTGCTCAGCCCGCTGCTCAAGGCCTTTGCACAGGCTGCCGCCTTCCTCCGCCAGGGCCAGCTGCCCGATACTGGTGAGGCCCTTGTTCCCTTGCAGTCCTCGAGGGGTGCCAGGTCTAGGTCTTCTCTCTTCTGCAGAGTCGGGCTACACAGACCAGCTGTTCCAGTTCCTGCAGGCCACCGCCCAGGAAGAAGGGATCTTCGGTGAGTCTCAACCAGTCAGCCCAGGCTCCTGCACCTAGAGCCTTCACTTCTCTCTTCTTTCCAGAGTGTGCGGACCCAAAGCTTGCCATCAGTGCTATCTGGACCTTCAGAGACCTAGGGGTGAGAGGAGCCAGTGTCACCATCTTCTGTCCAGCGCACTCATGGCGCATCTTCCATGGCCCAGGTTCTGCAGCAGACGCCGAGCCCTGCAGGCCCCAGGCTCCACCTATCCCCTACTTTTGCCAGCCAGGACAATCAGGAAAAACTAGAACAGTTCATCCGGCAGTTCATTTGTAGCTAGAACTGTGAGGAGGAGCCTGTGCTGAGACTTCTCAGCCCCAGAACACAGCTGTGTCCTAGAGCCAGAAGATGGAGAGGAGGCTGCAAACCCTTAGCTGCTCTATAAATATAATCATTGAGGCTTGATTGTCCCTTGCCATCTCTTGCTTTTTCCCTCCTTTGATGTGATAAACAAGGGGACGAGACGAGTTGTCTTTTCCCCAGCCCAGCAGCATCTTTTTGGCGTATGTGTGTGTATTTGCTCTC